CTGCCAGAGACTAGCTGTAATACCCAGACTGATTACTAATATTCTCTGCTTCTCAGTCTCAAAATGGGATGGTGTTGATCATAGTACTTTCCTCTTAAGGTGGTTGTTTGGGAGATTTAATTATATTATATATATAAAGCATTTAAATTTGTGCTTCAGCACTTAAAGTCCTCAAAAAAACTTACCTGCTATTATTTTTCTGAGTTGCCTTGAGAACTGAATTCTAGAAAAAATAAAAAGAAGAAAAGGGACTTTGATGCACTACTACTACAATCTGGACTATATAACCTCTTTTGAAGTAGAAATCGAACTCAATAACAGAATATTCTTAAAAGCTCTCGAATTAGTTAAAGCTCAAATTTTATGACTCTTGAAAAAGGCATATACAATATGCACGCATATTTAAGGTAATTCTTGAATGTTTTGTGGGCCCTAGTTTCTGTTCCCGCACTTAATAATGATACCTTTTCTGCTGTAAGTGAATTTTTAGTTGAGAAATAGAGTATAGTGTTCCATAAGGTAAACAAGATGCTGTGGTGCTCCAAAAATACAATTCACTCATCTACGAAGCTCTAATCCTGATAATAAAATGAAGAAGTTGAAAGAAGAATCATGCAAAAGATTTTAATCCCATCTTAAACAATTTTTAGATTTTTTATTTTCTTAAGATTCCAGCACTATCAAATATGCTTTGCAATAGGTTATAATCAATACCAGTAAAATGCTTAGAGGTATTTTAAATTGTGGGAAGTAAAGGAAAAAATTGTGAGAGTAGACAATGGAGCAACAACATGTAAAGTGATAAACTTCAAATATACAAGACACAAAATTTGGAGAAAAAAACCACAAAAGATTTTGGTATTTGGTAGTTTCTAGGAAACTAAACATTGGTTATTCCCCAATTTCAACATATTGAGATAGTTGATGAGTAATAACTGATCCTAGGGGAGAGGCCTTTAAGCCACAGATTTCTCCATTCCATTATACCTTTGAGTATATAAAACAGCTACAATATTCCAGGGCCAGTCACTTGCCATTTCTCATAACAGCGTCAGAGAGAAAGAACTGACTGAAACGTTTGAGGTAAGAAAGGTCTTAAATATCATTGTAAACTATCTTCTTATTTTTTATTTACTCCATTTTGCAGATGAAGAAAGTTCTCCTCCTGATCACAGCCATCTTGGCAGTGGCTGTTGGTTTCCCAGTAAGTATCCACGTATACATTCCAAAATATTTGAGTTTAATTAATTTCACTATTTGATCTTTAGGTCTCTCAAGACCAGGAACGAGAAAAAAGAAGTGTAAGTTACCTTTTCTCTTTTTTACATGTAAGAAATAAACCCTTTAACTTCTTTCTTTCAACAGATCAGTGACAGCGATGAATTAGCTTCAGGGTTTTTTGTGTTCCCTTACCCATATCCATTTCGCCCACTTCCACCAATTCCATTTCCAAGATTTCCATGGTTTAGACGTAATTTTCCTATTCCAATACCTGAATCTGCCCCTACAACTCCCCTTCCTAGCGAAAAGTAAACAAGAAGGAAAAGTCACGATAAACCTGGTAAGTACACATAGTTACAATCATAGTTTATTATTAATAACCATATGTCTGTTATTTATTTCAGGTCACCTGAAATTGAAATTGAGCCACTTCCTTGAAGAATCAAAATTCCTGTTAATAAAAGAAAAACAAATGTAATTGAAATAGCACACAGCATTCTCTAGTCAATATCTTTAGTGATCTTCTTTAATAAACTTGAAAGCAAAGATTTTGGTTTCTTAATTTCCACAAATTCCATGATTAGTACTCAATTTGTTTTCAATC